GAGGTGGGAAGCCTACAACTAGGAGAACTCTGGCTCTGCTGAGTCCCTGTTCCCCTTTTTCTTCCTTTACACCCAATAAAACCCTGCCTTACCCTTCAAATTGTCTGCGAGCCTAATCTTTCCTGGCGTGTGACAAGGACCTCCACCGTCTTTAGCTGAACTAAGGAAAAGTCCCGCAACATTTTCATGTGTGCCTTTGTATTTTTATTACATATATGGATGTCCCTAAACAACATACATTATTGTTTTGCTTTATATATTAAAAAGGCATTCTGCAATTTGCATTTTCCCCAGCCTTGTGTTTTGAGATTTATCCATGTGGATGCGGGAAGCTGTAGAGCACTTCCCCTGCTGTGGGGCAGTTTGTTTTCTCGCTGGCGGACATTCAGCTTGTTGACAAGGTTTTGCAATTACAAGCACCTCTGCTATAGGTATTACTGTACCTGTCCCTTATACCTGCGATAGTGTCTCCCGGCATACAGCCAAGAATGGGTGTGCACACTCCTCGACCTGCTCCCTTCCACTTCGTCAGCCTGGCCGGGGGCTCTTTCAAGAGGTGGGGCCGCTTGGTGGCTTCTAAGTCGTGCCTCTCCCTCTGGGTAATAAACGCCTTGGGGGCAGGGACTTTGCAGTCTTGCTTATTGAGGCGTTTTCCAAAACAGGGACCGAGGGCTCTAACACCCGTGCGGAGGGTGGCCGGCGGGGGCGGGAGTTTGGCAGAATGCGGCTGGAGAAGGTGGGGCGAGGGAAGAAGGCTCCTGGCCTGCAGGGGCCTCTCTTCCGGCTGTTTTTCCTCCCGAAGACAAACACTCCCAACGCAGGGGCGCAGAGCCTCGGCTTCTTTCCTGGCCAGCTCCCTCAAGGCAGGGCCTAGCATGGCCCGGCCCAGCCCCTAGGTTCCCCCGCCCGCGGCTCCCGGGCGCCTCCGCCTCCCGCGGTGACTCAGGCGGCGGTGACGGCAGCGGAGGGGGCGATGACGGGCGCGCGGGCGTCCGCGGCGGAGCAGCGCAGGGCGGGGCGCAGCGGGCAGGCAAGGGCGGCCGAGCGGGCGGCGGGCATGAGCGGGGCGGGCAGGGCGCTGGCCGCGCTGCTGCTGGCCGCGTCCGTGCTGAGCGCCGCGCTGCTGGCCCCCGGCGGCTCTTCGGGGCGCGATGCCCAGGCCGCGCCGCCACGAGGTGAGTGCACACCTCCTACCGCCGCCCGGCCGTTTTTTTTTTAACTTTTCCTAATTTCTACCAGACTTAGACAAAAAAAGACATGCAGAGCTGAAGATGGATCAGGCTTTGCTACTCATCCATAATGAACTTCTCTGGACCAACTTGACCGTCTACTGGAAATCTGAATGCTGTTATCACGTATGTATCAGTTCACACTCAGTTCTGTTTGCTGGCGGTTGACCTGTTGTGCTTTTATTTACAGTGCTTGTTTCAGGTTCTGGTAAACGTTCCTCAGAGTCCAAAAGCAGGGAAGCCTAGTGCTGCAGCTGCCTCTGTCAGCACCCAGCACGGATCTATCCTGCAGCTGAACGACACCTTGGAAGAGAAAGAAGTTTGTAGGTTTGTGCCTGCTTTGTTGTGATCTAAGTGAACCACTTGTCTTAATTTTACCTAATGTTTGTAGGTTGGAATACAGATTTGGAGAATTTGGAAACTATTCTCTCTTGGTAAAGAACATCCATAATGGAGTTAGTGAAATTGCCTGTGACCTGGCTGTGAACGAGGATCCAGTTGATAGTAACCTTCGTACGTATATGTTCTCTGCTGATTTTCACATTGGGGGCTAATGTGTTTTCTTCTCTTTTTCTAGCTGTGAGCATTGCATTCCTTATTGGTCTTGCTGTCATCATTGTGATATCCTTTCTGAGGCTCTTGTTGAGGTAAGATATTTGGGGAGGACGCCACTGGAAAGATAAATTAATTGAGCCCTTTATTTATTTTCAGTTTGGATGACTTTAACAATTGGATTTCTAAAGCCATAAGTTCTCGAGAAACTGATCGCCTCATCAATTCTGTAAGTTATGAGATGCATAGTGTATTGCCCAGGAGTTGTCATCTTTCTCCCTTTTTTTCTGAAGGAGCTGGGATCTCCCAGCAGGACAGACCCTCTCGATGGTGATGTTCAGCCAGCAACGTGGCGTCTATCTGCCCTGCCGCCCCGCCTCCGCAGCGTGGACACCTTCAGGGGGTATGTGGGCCTCCCTGTAGCACAGTGGGTGCCTGAAAGGCTTCTCTTTGTTGGCTTCTTCTAGGATTGCTCTTATACTCATGGTCTTTGTCAATTATGGAGGAGGAAAATATTGGTACTTCAAACATGCAAGTTGGAATGGTAAGATATTTCCTAAAAGTAATGTTGCTTATCCTTTTGCTTATGCTTTGTACTTGTTCTGCAGGGCTGACAGTGGCTGACCTCGTGTTCCCGTGGTGAGTTGCCGGTCTGCCCTCTTCTCTTCCACTGGCCACCTATTAATAACTAGATTCTTTTTAGGTTTGTATTTATTATGGGATCTTCCATTTTTCTATCGATGACTTCTATACTGCAACGGGGGTGTTCAAAATTCAGATTGCTGGGGAAGATTGCATGGAGGAGTTTCCTGTTAATCTGCATAGGAATTATCATTGTGAATCCCAATTATTGCCTTGGTCCATGTAAGTACTTTTTCCCTCTGTTATATATATTCCTAACACTTGACCTAACTTGTGTCTTTTGCAGTGTCTTGGGACAAGGTGCGCATTCCTGGTGTGCTGCAGCGATTGGGAGTGACATACTTTGTGGTTGCTGTGTTGGAGCTCCTCTTTGCTAAACCTGTGCCTGAACATTGTGCCTCGGTGAGAAACCATGTTTTAATTAAGAAAAACTTCACCCGTGTTTTATTTTTCTGCCCCCACTCAGGAGAGGAGCTGCCTTTCTCTTCGAGACATCACGTCCAGCTGGCCCCAGTGGCTGCTCATCCTGGTGCTGGAAGGCCTGTGGCTGGGCTTGACATTCCTCCTGCCAGTCCCTGGGTGCCCTACGTAAGCGAACCCCTGGGGGTCATCCCTTGTGCTTGTCATTTACATATGCTTTTCACCTTCCTAGTGGTTATCTTGGTCCTGGGGGCATTGGAGATTTTGGCAAGTATCCAAATTGCACTGGAGGAGCTGCAGGCTACATCGACCGCCTGCTGCTGGGAGACGATCACCTTTACCAGCACCCATCTTCTGCTGTGAGTGAGACTCGAGTTCGCTTAGAACTGGAGTGAGTGCTGCCTTCTGCTTCTGTTTGTTAAGGTACTTTACCACACCGAGGTGGCCTATGACCCCGAGGGCATCCTGGGCACCATCAACTCCATCGTGATGGCCTTTTTAGGAGTTCAGGTATTTGTTCATTTCATTAGGTTACTTTTTCTTGGTTCCACCCTGTCCCGGTCCCTCTTCCTAGTGCTGCCCAGACTGGGTCACCAAACAGGCCTGTCTGACGGAACCCTTGTCACCTTTGTGGAGAATTCTCTTTGGGCCCTGCCTGGAAGTAAGAGCCACGGAGCCTGCCCAGGTGCCCCTTCTCCTCCTTTCCCCATGACCTGGTTCTTTTGGTCACACTGTGTTATCTCCTCCAGGCAGGAAAAATACTATTGTATTACAAGGCTCGGACCAAAGACATCCTGATTCGATTCACTGCTTGGTGTTGTATTCTTGTAAGTAAGCAGCATTCCTCGCTAAAATTCCTAAATGTTAACATCCTTCTCTTCCCCATTACAGGGGCTCATTTCTGTTGCTCTGACGAAGGTTTCTGAAAATGAAGGCTTTATTCCAGTAAACAAAAATCTCTGGTATGTATGGAAAAAGCATGATTTTATGGATGGAGCACTGAAACGTCTCCTCCACCCCTCCCAGGTCCCTTTCGTATGTCACTACGCTCAGTTCTTTTGCCTTCTTCATCCTGCTGGTCCTGTACCCAGTTGTGGATGTGAAGGGGCTGTGGACAGGAACCCCATTCTTTTATCCAGGTAAGTCACCTCCAACCTCAAACAGAGCTGGGAACATGATCTTCTGTATGTCTCTCTCCTTAAGGAATGAATTCCATTCTGGTATATGTCGGCCACGAGGTGTTTGAGAACTACTTCCCCTTTCAGTGGAAGCTGAAGGACAACCAGTCCCACAAGGAGCACCTGACTCAGAACATCGTCGCCACTGCCCTCTGGGTGCTCATTGCCTACATCCTCTATAGAAAGAAGATTTTTTGGAAAATCTGATGGCTCCCACTGAGATGTGCTGCTGGAAGACTCTAGTAGGCCTGCAGGGAGGACTGAAGCAGCCTTTGTTAAAGGGAAGCATTCATTAGGAAATTGACTGGCTGCGTGTTTACAGACTCTGGGGGAAGACACTGATGTCCTCAAACTGGTTAACTGTGACACGGCTCGCCAGAACTCTGCCTGTCTATTTGTGACTTACAGATTTGAAATGTAATTGTCTTTTTTCCTCCATCTTCTGTGGAAATGGATGTCTTTGGAACTTCATTCCGAGGAGATAAGCTTTAACTTTCCAAAAGGGAATTGCCATGGGTGTTTTTCTTCTGTGGTGAGTGAAACAATCTGAGGTCTGGTTCTTGCTGACCTTGTTGCCCTGCAAACTTCCTTTCCACGTGTACGCGCACACCAACACGAAATGCCATCACTCCTACTGCGGCTGCTATGAAGCTTACTGGTTGTGATGTGTTATAATTTAGTCTGTTTTTTTGATTGAATGCAGTTTAATGTTTCCAGAAAGCCAAAGTAATTTTCTTTTCAGATATGCAAGGCTTTGGTGGGTCCAAAAAATGTCTATCACAAGCCATTTTTTCCTTTTCCTCTCTCGAAAAGTTAAAATATCTATGTGTTATTCCCAAACCCTCTTACCTATGTATCTGCCTGTCTGTCCATCATCTTCCTTCCTCCCTATCTCTGTGTATCTGGATGGCAGCCGCTGCCCAGGGGAGTGGCTGTGGGGAGGGCAGGTACTGTCTTTGCCTGTGGGTCCAGCTGAGCCATCCCTGCTGGGTGATGCTGGGCAAGACCCTTGGCCCGTCTGGGCCTTGGCTTCCTCACTTGTGAAATGAGCGGGAAGATGACTCTCAGTTCCTTCCACCTCTTAGACATGGTGAGGTAACAGACATCAAAAGCTTTTCTGAAATCTTCAGAAGAAATAGTTCCATTACAGAAAACTCTTCAAAATAAATAGTAGTGAAAACTTTTAAAAACTCTCATTGGAGTAAGTCTTTTCAAGATGATCCTCCACAATGGAGGCAGCGTTCCTACTTGTCATCACACAGCTGAAGACATTGTTTCTTAGGTGTGAAATCGGGGACAAAGGACAAACAGAGACACACGGCATTGTTCATGGGAGGCATCGTCACCCTCCTGGGTGTTCTGTGGGAATTTCCTGTGTGAGGAAAACGTGGCCACAGGGTTGTGCTGTACCCACCCTTCCCCGGCGAGATGGCCCTCGGCCTGTGCCGCTGCTTCCACCCTCGCCACTCCATGGCAGCTTTTGGTCTGTTTCCGGCTCTGCCCTCTGCCCTGAACTCTCATCCGGCTTGTACCTGCCTGCTGGACCCCTCCACCTGGAGGCCAGCCCATGTCTCAGGCCCAGCCCTAGCCTCTTCTCCTCAAATTCTAAGTGTTTTCTCTTTAGGTTTCCCTGGCTTTGTGAATGGATCATGTGTCTCTAGGTATAAACCTGACATCATCTTTCCACCCGGCTTACCTCCACCAGATCTCCCCAGTTCTGTCTCCATCTTCTACCTGCAGCTGCTCTGTTCTCATGGTCACTGCTGCATCACTGAGTCTGGACCCTTGTTATCATTTTCAAACTGGCCTCCTTCCCTCGTTCCCCACTTCTTAAAGTCACCTGTCCATTGCCACCAGATTAAGCTTTCTCCAGCCAGATCACCTCTCTCTGAGAAACCTCCATTGACATGGAAACACCATTGTCTGGCACACATACTCACATACTCACCTTCCCGTCTTGATCCCCACACATCTTTCCAGCCTCCCCTCCCACTCCACTCCCTGCTCTCTCCTCCACCTCCCCATCCTCTTGTCTCCCCTCCCCTCTGAATCCAGCCCAGCGGGGCTTCTCCTGCCTCCATCACATCACAGAAGTACCTCCTGCTTCTGGTTTTAATTAGAGCCTTCCCCGATTACATTTTCCTCTGAATTTTTTCCTATCTACATTTGATCTGTCATGTTTAAACCCCCTACTTCTAAGGGAACTTCTCTAATCTCTTATCCTCATCCCCAAATAGTGTTTTCTTCCTCTGGGTTCTTATAATGTTGGTATCAATCTCACAGCATTTAGTGCTTCCTGCCTGGTGTGACAGTTACCTGTGTGCATGTGCAATTTCTAATTTCCCACGCTAGACTGTGAGCTTCCTAAGGCAAGAATCATGCCTTGTTGGTTTCTGTATTCCTCATGGTGCCAAACACAGTGCCTTCTACATTGCAGGCGCTGAATAAACATTTTTAAAGCAAAATGATGTGGATTTTTAAAATAAATATTTAAGTGCTGGTAAGATGAGCATGTATCCGGGGTGCCCATGAAATGTTCTTGGGGCCGTGTGGGGACAGTCGTCATTCCTCCTCCTGCCACCCTTTTCTTTCAGTGAGTCACTGTGGATGGTCCCAGCTGTGTCATCCCAAAGTTCAGCAGGGAAAGCTGAGCTGGGCCTCTCCAGGTGAGTTTTCTAGAAGCATTTCTCAAACTGTGGGTTACATCAACTTGGGTGTCTTGAGCTGTAAGGAAGGAACTCCGGAGTCAGCTGGGCTACAGGGGAGCTTCTCTAAGTCCTGCGGGAGGCCAGACCCAGCCTGAGCTTGCTGTTAGCTAGCGGAGGCAGCTGCTGGTGGCCCAGGTGCTCGACACCAGGCATCCCCTCTCCTCCCACGAAGGGTGTGCCATAATCCCCTTCAACAGGAAATGCTTCCCAGAAGCCTCTCAGCAGCCTCCCCTCCTGTCCTATCAGCTAGAAGCGCCTCGCTTGTCCCAAGACCAGCAGGGACAGGGAACTGTCCGAGCCCGTGGCTGTGTGGAGGAAGGCGACCCCCAGCACAAGATTGGTTTCCTTTGGGAAGGGAAGAGGGAGTGTGTTGGGGTAAGGGGTAGAGCAGAGGAATGGTCAGGGGGCAACAACCGCTGACAGCTGCAACAGGTGCATGGCATCTCACAGGGAGGCAGGGAGGTGCGAGCTCCTAAGTAATGGAGCAAAAAAATTCTATTCTGTAGAATGGGGAGAGAAAATGTGACATTTTAATTTTTTTTTGCATTTATATTCCTAATTCCTACTTAAAGTGAATATACTGCCGCTGTAGATCATAAAATGTATCTTTTCCATGGCCAACAAGGGGCATCTTTTATAAATGCATAATAACCCAGTTTGTATCAAAGGGTATCGACTTAAGTGAAATTTCAACATGCTGTTACTTTTTCCTTTTAATGTAATTCTGTTTTCCAAATAAATGGGGGAGACAAATGGACTTTGAGTAAATTTCTTAGCATATCAAACTGCCTTTCACAAACAGATCTTTGTATGGATT